TACATGCCGGCCTCAAACACCTGTCTAACACACCTGTCTTTCATGCCTGCATGAGGGTTAGTGTGGTATCATGGTGTCACGGGTATGAATGCTTTTTGAACGGCAAAGCACCATGCAAATATAAAGTCATCCGGGAAATCCAGTAGAAAGGAGTGGCAAGGAAGAGGGAAGAGGCAGAGATGTGTTTTCCAAAGCGATGCGTTTCAAGTCCAGATAGAGAAAATGCATATTTGTGGTGGGAGAAATTAAGGACAGTAAATAAAGATGTCAAATATAAAATTAAAATCTTTTAGATCCACTGCTTATTTCCTTGAAAGTGGTACTGTCATGTACAAATTATATTCAATCTAATTCTTCTATCCCGTAAAAGTTAGTTATATTTAAAATATTGGGGTAAACATTTTAACAGCAGTGAGGAGCTATCACTAGTTCCACAATTATTCCATATCTTGATAGTTGTAATTAAAATCATGTATATTTTTACATAATAACAATATGGAATAATTCTATATTGTTGACACTAACATGACAAACCACATGGATAACTTCTAAGGAAAGCCAAATACAGATAAGAGACATTTACATCCTTAGGTAGATTAACACCTTTGAAACCTCACAATCTGAAATACTAAAACTATACTCTCTTATTTTTCGCCATGGGATATCATGAGCTTCTTTTTCCTTACGTATGTCTAATATGAGGGTGTTTTGGTTAAATCAAAGCCTTTTACATAAAACTGCTTTCACCAATATATAGATATATTCCACTTTTTTAAAGTGACAGTGTCTTTCTTCTCTAGAAGTTGAGTCCCATTAATTTTTTTTAGAAAAAGAATCCTGAGCTGTAATAATACTTGGCATTTAAGCAAAGAGAATTTTCACGTGTGCTGCTGATGCCCGTGTTGATTCACTTGGTGGGATATGGCATGAGACCGAAACCTGGCCTCTGGGAGAGTCCTGTGTGTCACATCCTGTGAACACCCTACTCTGTCCTCATATGTGTGTGGCTCTGCACTGTAAGATCAGAACACAGGAGACTGAGGAAGTAGCAATGCAGAGTTTGAGTGAGGGAGAAACAAAGCGACAGGTTTCTGGAACTATTTTGGACTCCCGTAGTAACTTTTAACTCTGCTACAATGCCCATGTACTTGGTCTTTTAAGCTCTCTCTGGCTTTTGATCTCTTTTTTTTTTTCCTCCTACATGAAACAGAAGACAGAGTTACAGGAAATGAAGGGTATAGGAGGAAAGAAAGAGCTGTAGTTATCGTAGATGCCAGAGTGGTAAGAGGCAGCTCTTCTTTCAGGGGCTTAGCTGAGGGCCAGAGTAGTACAGCTCGTCTCCACGGGGGTGGAGAGGGGTGCCTCAAAACAAAAGTGAACATTTCTCTCTTCTAAGTCGGCTTCTAATGGCCCTGGTTTTTGTCTGTTTTAACCTAAAAGGTTATTGCACTATTAACAGGTAAAAAATTCTCTTCTGACCAAATACATGTATTTCTAGCATAATATATTCTCTCTCTCTCTCTGGATAAAATTTATTAGCATATCAGCATAAACATAATTTTTGTAAGGTCAGACAAGAGATTTGAAGTGTAATTCAAGGGGAATTTGTATTAACGTAATGAAACATTCTGCTGTGAAGTTTACTAGCAATGCCTCACTCTGGGTTATCATTTCTGACTCCTCCCATTTCCTTTCTCACCCGTCACCTGGCCTTCATTCATTCTCTGTCCTAGAAGATAACCTCTAAAACCAGTGACAGTCCATCCAGCCTGCTGTTAAAAAAAAAAAAAAAAAAAAAAAAAATGTTGCTCACTCTGTCCCGGCCAGTCTGGCTCTAGCGTCAGCTCAAAGGGGCCCAGGTACAGCTCGGGCTGCCACTCCATAGGGTGCAAGCTGTAAGCCTTGGTGGCTTCCATGGGGTGCTAATCCTGCAGACACACAGAATGCAAGAGTGAAGAAGTCTTGACAACTTCCACCTAGATTTCAGAGGATATTTCAGAAAGCCTACATACCCAGGCAGAAGCCTGTCGCGCGGCGTAGCCAACACAAAAACTCTACTAGGGCAGTGCTGAGGGGAAATATGGGGTTGTGCCCCCACACAGAGTGCCCAACAGGGCACTGCCTAGTGGAACTGTAGGAAGGGGGCCACTGTCCTCCAGACCCCAGAATGGTAGAGCCTCTGGCAGCTTGCACCCTACATCTGGAAAACCCACAGGCATTCAACTCCAACCCGTGAGAGCAGCCAGCGAGGCTGCACCCTGCAAAGCCACAGAGGCAGAACTGTCCGAGGCCTTGGGAGCCCACTCCTTGCACCAGTGAGCTCCATAACTTGATCTTGAACTTCCAGCCTCCAAAACCATGAGAAATAAATTTCTGTTGTTTACAAGTATGTTAGTCCATTTGCATTGCTATAAAAGAATACCTGACACTGGGTGATTTATAAAGAAAAGAGGTTTAATTGGTTCACAGTTCTGCAGGCTATACAGGAAGCATGGTGTAAACAATCTCAAAAGAGATTGTTTTGGAGCTTTAAGACTTAATGACTGCCTTGCTGGGTTTCAGACCTGTGTGGGGCCTGCTTCCCCTTTCTTTTGGCCGACTTCTCCTTTCTGGAATGGGAATGTTTATCCAGTGCCTGTACCACCATTGTATCTTGGAAGTAAATAACTTTTTTTATTTTACAGGCTCATTAGTGGTAGGAGATGAGTCTCTTACGAGACTTAGGACTTTAGACTTGATGCTGGAACAAGTTAAGACTTTTGGGGACTTTGGGGAAAGTATGATTGTATTTTGCAATGTGAGGACGAGATGTGGGGGGCCAGCGGCAGAATGATATGGTTTGGATATTTGTCCCCTCCAAATCTCATGTTCCAGTGTGATTCCCAGTGTCAGAGGCGGGACCTGGTAGAAGATGATTGGATCGCAGCAGTGGATCCTTCACAAATGGGTTTGCACCATCCCCTTGGTGATAAGTGAATTCTCACTCAGTTAGTTAATATGAGATCTGGTTTTTTGAAAGAGTCTTGGACTTCCCCTTCTCTCTCTCTTGCTCCCACTCTCACCATGGGATGTGCCTGCTCCCCCTTCGCCTTCCACCACGATTGTAAGCTCCCTGAGGCCCTGACCAGAAGCAGATGCCGGCACTATGCTTCCTAGACAGCCTGCAGAACTGTGAACCAATTAAACCTCTTTTCTTTATAAATTACCCAGTCTTGGGTATATCTCTATAGCAATGCAAATGGACTGACATTCTTGTAAACAACAGAAATTTATTTCTCATGGTTTTGGAGGCTGGAAGTTCAAGATCAAGTCATCAACAAATTCAGTGTCTGGTGAGGGCACATTTGCTGTTTCATGGATGGCTGTATTTTGTTGGATCCTCATGTGGTGGAAGGGACTAATGAGCTCCCTACAAGGGCATTAATCCCATTCATGAGGGCTCTACCCTCATAATCTAATCACCTCCCAAAAGCCCCACATCCTAATGCCTTCACCTCGGGGGTTAGAATTTCAACATGTAAATGTTTGGTGGACACAAACATTCAGACCATAGCACCTGGTTTCCCTGACATTACTCTCTTGCAATACCCATCTATCAAAAAATAGACAATACTTTTCTCCTGAGTATCAGGTTCATAAACTGTCACATCTCAGGAAACCATGGCAGGGCCTTTTATTCCCTAAATTCAGAAGCACCCTTATCCGTCCATCAGTAAGTCTAGCCCCTCAGCCACTCTATTCCTTATCATTCTACTCTCCTGGCAGTTCTCATACTACAGACACCACTTCTCCTTGGCATTCCTGATATATAAGTCAGTTCTTTCCTTTCTCCTCCTTTGTATACTAGTAGTAGAACCTTTTATGACTCTTGCCTGAAGTTCTCATCCTCACAGTTTTGTTCTCTCTTTGATCTTCTGTTCCTTTAACATGAGGTTCCAAATTGGTTTCCTTTATGATAGACCTCACTAAGTAATGAAAAATTTCAGTTTCTCTAAGTATGTTTTTCTGGACTTTATGCCCTATTCTTTTGCATTTCTATCTTTTTGTTTGGGTAAGCTTTTCATTCTAGTTAAAAACTAGTTCTTTCCTAAACACAGTCTTCAGAACAAAAAACCTTAATCAAATAGATATCCTCTAATATATCTTAGGTATATGAAAAGTGGCTCATTGTGACATCCAATTGCTGGTGGAGAAGAGCCCCAAAAAGGAACGAAGATATGAGGCCAAGGTGGGCAGATCACCTGAGGTCAGGAGTTCAAGACCAGCCTGGCCAACATGGTGAAATTCTGTCTCTATTAAAAATACAAAAATTAACTGGGCATGATGGCACATGCCTGTAATCCCAGCTACTTAGGAGGCTGAGGCAGGAGAATTGTTTGAACCCAGGAGGTGGAGGTTGCAATGAGCCAAGATCACGCCACTGCACTCTAGCCTGGGCAACAGAGCAAGACTCCATCTTCTCCATCTTAAAAGAAAAAAAAAAAAAAAAAAAGGAATGAAGACAGAAATTCAAAAAAATGCTTAAAGTCCCTGCCCCTAAAAAGGTTATAGTCTAGTTTGGAGGAGATATATTCAGTATATGTTTTTAGGAAGTTTATTATGCAATGCAAAATAGCATTCATGCACTGAGGCTGTAAATAACAAAGGAGAATTCACTATCAGCAGCATCAATCTTCCTTGGCTGGAAACTAGAAAAGTCCATTGCTACCTCCTTGCTGCATTTTACAATTTACTTTGTTATTTTCCAACTGTGCTTGGCCTCAAAATGCTACTGCTGTGAAGTTAGTTTGATGAAAACAGTCTTTTCAAGTTTCCATATGGTTTCAAATTATTACTCATCTAACTAATAATCAGTTTGAAAAAATAAGTTTGCACACAATGCCAATTCAGCAGTGGGGAAAATTAAAAGACTGGCCTTTTTCTCTTGCTCCCACCCCCTCTTCCAAAACTTGTCAGCCACACTTGGGAAGGAGTTCATGAGGTAGGTTTTGAGATAAAATTTAAGCCCAAGCCCTTTTTAAAATGCTAATTGTTTTCCTGTATTGCAAATAGATGTCTAGGCAATAAGTATTAATTGCATAATTTCTTATATTATTGATAATAAAGAGATGGAAGTCAGTATAAAAGTGGGAATGTAATTGGATTTGTTCAGAATCTGGTATGATGGGTTCCTGTGTGTAGAGAGGAGGGAGCAGAGAACTGAGAATCAACACATAGAGGAAGGACAGAACATGATATAAGTGCGGCCAAGGTAAGACGACCAACATGGCTGGAACAGAGAATTCCTTTTGAAAAGAAGAGGGAGATTGCAAAACTGGAGGGTCTTGGCTCGTGTCCAGATGCCTCGATCTGGTGCTCAATAGAAAGGCATTGTTAACTCTGGAGCAGTGGCATGACATAATGGAGGCCGTGTCTCAGGAGGATGAATCGCACATTGATGTCCCAGAATCTTGGAGAGGAAGATCCTAGAGATCATTGCTGTGCGTTCCAAGGGTGGAAGGGAAATCACTGCAGCTGCACCCACTGTCCACTGTTGACTTTGTCTTAAAGCAGTGACAAAAGCCCTTGGGAGCTGTTTGGTTGCTTTTTTAAAAAATCAAGCTAGTTTGAGTTGGGTTTCTGTCTCTCCAAAATCAGAATCTTAACAATTAATTGCTTTTTGGAGTTATATGAGTTGCCTTAGGCTTTCAAAGAGACATAATATTTTAGGAAAACAGAATTAGGAGTAGATATAGAGGCAGGAATGAATCACATGATTGTTCATGGGACAATGACTTGTCCACTTTCATGAGAACAGAGGGGTCTTCTTTGAGACCATATTAAAGAGGTTACTGGAGCCAGATGGTGGCCTCTGCTAAACCATTTCTCTAGCCCTGCTATTGCTGCTGGTGTTTAGGTATTCATTTTTGCTACAGCAGTGTGCTTGAGACTCAGTGGAATTAGTTTCCAAACTGGCGGAACCCCTCCTCTGCAAAATCTGATATTCTTTTTATTGTTGACCTATTTGGGGCTCCTTTGGTTTTTTTAGATACAGTTTTCTACCTGCTATCAATATACATCTATTATGTCTAAAACTAAATTTACAAAATCCTTCCCACCAAACTACAATTTCTCTTGTGTTCCCTGTAACTGTTAGTGGCAATGCCATCCTCTCCATCCCCCAGATAACCTTGGTGTTCTTGGATGTTCCTCTCCATTGCGTGCTCTCCCTAATCATTCCAATGTTGTCTCTGGATTTTCCCTCCAACGCAGTGTCTGCTTCTTGCCTTCAGATTCACTCCCTACCTGCCTTTCTGTTTTCTCTTGTCTCCAGCTTCCACCCTCCCTTGTTCTTGTACAAATAGGAATATAGTCCTCCAGAAGCCCATAGCTCATCAGGTCCATGATGTATAAAAGGTGGGCATTTAATATCTTGTCATTTTATTCCTTCTGTTTAAAAATCTTCAATTAATACCTACCACCAGTCAAATGAAGTCTAAAAGTAGCCTTCCCTCATTAGGAGTCAAACTTCACAACTTAATTTCTGCTTCTTCCTGCTGCCTGTACTTCAGAAAAAAAAAACAAACTGTTGGATTTCCTTGTGAGAGTGACTTTTCCTTGTCTGCATATTGTGCTTCTGCCTTTCCTTGTGTTTCTCATGACCTTATGGCATCTCTGACTCCAAATTGTATGTATCCAGCACAAATCTCAATCCTTCCACAATAATCATTGTATAACTACAGTGTTTCTTTGGACAGAGAGGTAGCACCAATGGCTGTGATGCAGTAATGAAAGTTTTGATTTCTCCAATCCAAAGGACTGTTTTATTTTTACTGTTTTATATAACAAATAGAAATATAATTTACATTTCTAGTTTCTCGTACTGAAATATATTTCTGACAGCTATAATATTTTTCTACTTAACTAGAAAAGACATAGTGCCCTCCCCATACACAAGGGTGTCATGCTTATTTCTTCCACACAACTTCTCTGAGTCTCCTCTTTACAATTAGAAGAGGTTTCTGAATTCCTTAGACACCTTCTTTATGACACAATATCCTTTATGACATGTATTGTTCTGTGTTTATGTACTGAACTTAAGTTCCCAATAAAGCCTAAATCCTTTGAGAACATAAAATCTGGTATTAGGTTTTACACATAGTAACAGCTCAAACATTTGAAGATAGTAAATCCACTGATTTTTATTATCCACTCTGTATCTCACATCTTTGCTACAAGGATATGAATAAAACTTTTAAAATTGTTTAAATGCTTACCAAAATAATATAATTCATTAAAATTGTATAATGAGCTCAATCCCACCTCTCCCATCCCCTATCTGCCCCCTCAGTAGCTACCACTTTTTTTGTTGTTGAGACAGGGTCTCACTCTGTCACCCAGGGTAAAGTGCAGTGGCACAATCACGGCTCACTGCAGCCTCGAACCCCTGAGCTCAAGTGATCCTCCCACCTCAGCATCCTGAGCAGCTGGAACCACAGGTGCACACCACCATACCCGGCTAAATTTTTTGTTTTTTTTTGTAGAGATGGGGTCTCCCTATGTTGTCCAGGCTGGTGTCAAACTGCGGCTCAAGTGATCCTCCCACCTCAGCCTCCCAAAGTGCTGGATTACAGGAGTGAGCCACCATACCCAGCCTACCACTTCTAACTGTACCCAGTTTTAGTGTAGTGGTTACTTCATTATCTGTAAAAATGTGTGTATCTTGCTCTTTTTGTTTATCAGTATTAAACCTTATCTCTCAACTTCCTGTTTTGATGGAAAAGAATCAACTCCCTTATACTAACTCCCTCCTTCCCTCTCTTCCTTTTAACAGGCGTATCTTTCTAGTTCCTATTTTCATGCATTTGTTTATTGCCTCTTTTAAGTAATACAGCAACATAAATTTCTAATGAAATCACTTTGACTCCCCACTTTTTAGGGTAAGAAATTAGTAACCGCTGCCATTTTACCTCCCCCTTTGTTTTTTCTTTAATAATGTCTGCTCTCTTTTTCAGTTTAGAATGCCTATCCATTTGATATAGAAGTACCTGGCTGAGGCCGGACACAGTGGCTCACGCCTGTAATCCCAGCACTTTGGGAGGCCAAGGCAGGCAGATCACAAGGTCAGGAGATCAAGACCATCCTGGCTAACACGGTGAAACCCCGTCTCTACTAAAAATACAAAAAATTAGCTGGGCATGGTGGCAGGCGCCTGTAGTCCCAGCTACTCGGGAGGCTGAGGCGAGAGAATGGCATGAATGTGGGAGGTGGAGCTTGCAGTGAGCCAAGATCGCGCCACTGCACTCCAGCAGAGGCGACAGTGCGAGACTCCGTCTCAAAAAAAAAAAAAAAAAAAAAAAAAAAAAAGAAGTACCTGGCTGACACATGTCATGTTTTTCCCTCTTATACCTATTCTGTTTTTGAATTTTGGTATCTTGATGCTATCTTACTTTGGTCCCTTAATGCTTTATCTCTTTTGGTTAAATATATAGGTCTTGGCCAGGCACTGTGGCTCACACCTGTAATCCCAGCACTTTGGGAGGCCCAGGCAGGTAGATCACCTGAGCTCAGGAGTTCAAGACCAGCCTGGCCAACATAGTGAAACCCTGCCTCTAAAAATACAAAAATTAACCAGGCATGGTGACACGTGCCTGTAATCCCAGCTACTTAGGAGACTGAGGCAGAAGAATCACTTGAACCTGGGAGGCGGAGGTTGCAGTGAGCCAAGATTGCACCACTGCACTCCAGCCTGGGCAATACAGCAAGACTCTGTCTCGGGGGGAAAAAAATTGTATATATATCATTGAGAAGGTGACATTCAAGTTAAATCTTAAAGGGAGAGAGTCACTTGGCTAACTGGGGTACAGCATCCCAGGCAGAGGGAACACTAGGGCACAGGTTTCTCATGGGGGCTTGGAGTGGGGCTGGACTAGGGTGAGGGAAGGAGAAGAGAGGATCGGGGAGGTGTGTGGGTCAGGTCCTGAAGTGCCTGATAGGCTATTGCAAGGATTTGGACTCTGAAAAAATTGGGGGATAAGTAGGGTTTCCTTCTCCATAACATTGTGATTCTTTTTCATGGGTGCTACCTTCTTTCTCTGAAGACATTAATTCATAGGATTTAGATTTTGTTTTTCTTGTTTGCATATTTGTCTTTTGTTTTCATCTGTTCACTAAAGCCAGTTTCCCTGGGATTTTACTTTCTTGTTGGTTCATCTTGGTCTTTTCTTTCAGACTTCAAGTTTTCTTCAAAGAAATGGCAATCCTTGGTTGTTATTTCATATTTAAGAATGAGGGACTGGGCCAGGCACAGTGGCTTGTGCCTATGATCTTAGCACTTTGAGAGGTAAAGGCAGGTGGATCACTTGAGGTCAGGAGTTCAAGACCAGCCTGGCCAACATGGTGAAACCCTGTCTCTAAGAAAAATATAAAAATTAGCCAGGCATGGTGTTGTGCGCCTGTAATCCCAGCTACTTAGGAGGCTGAGACAAGAGAATCACTTGAACCTGGGAGGCAGAGGTTGCAGCGAGCCAAGATTGCGTTACTGCACTGCACTCCAGCCTGAGCGACAGAGTAAGGCTCCATCTCAAAACAAAAAAAAAAAAAGAATGAGGGGCTAGAGAAAAAATAATAAGGGACTGGAGTAGCTGCTCCTCATCTTTGTACGTTCATGGATAGGGAGTTGGCACTTTTCCTGGGACTACCATATTCAAAATGGAAGGATGAGGATTTACTCTGGGGCTCCATAACTAGCTACCACGGTTGTATATAACTAGCTGCCACGGTTATATATAACTAGTTACCACAGTTTCCTGCACCCAAGTTGTTCAGTTATTTTAGCAATGACCCCTCTGATGCTTTTCCCTATTAACTGCCTGTAATTTGGGTCTGAGCCAGGGCGAGTGAGGAGGAAGTGTCAAGATTTCTCACAGCCACATCTTTAATTAAATCTAGTGTTTTCGGAAACTTCTCACCCACTCCTCCTGTAGCACCTCACTGGACTTCTGACAAACGGGTCGGTGTTTTCTTATCCCCCGTTGATGCCTATATTCAAGATTATGGCTTCCCTTGCTTTGCTGCATGAGTAAATATTGTACTTTACTTTCCGCTTTCCGTTTTTCCATATTTCAGAAAGTTTCAGAAATCAGTCTTCTGTTGATGGTTTCCCTCCATTATTGTAGCAGGATTATCACTTCTTTTGTACATATTCATTTTAAAGACCTTAGAAAGAAAGGAGAAGCAAACATTTGTGCTCCCATTCTCCATCCTGAACTGAAAGCCTTTCACATTTCATTGACGGTTTTGCTGAAATTAGAGAATACTATATTTTTGACACTCCTTTTATCTATCTGCTAATAAATCTATCGACAACAAAACTAGTTGTCATTAATATTTTATTTTAATGTCATGCCAGCCGCTAATATCCACTTAACTTTTTTTTGAAATGGGGTCTCTCTATGTTGCCCAAGCTGGTTTCAAACTCCTGGCCTCAGTCCATCCTCCCACATTAGCCTCCAGAGTGGCTGGAACTACAGGCACATGCCACCATACCTGGCTTCCACTTAACTTTTCTAAATGCTTAAGATTATTTATTTTAAAAGTCAACTATAGGATGTTACTAAGAATCTGTGAAGCAATTATGATAAGAATCATTTATACTAAATGTTTCAATCAACAACCCATTAGATAAATTGGCAAAATGTACATACAAACAGCTAATTCACAAAACAAGAAAAATTTTAATAAGTGCTTAAATATATGAAAATACACTCAGCTTTACTCTTAAGAAGAAAATGCAAATGAAACTGTAGTGGAATATTTTTTAACCTTTTACATTTGCAAAGATCAAAAAGTTTAGCGCTAGTCACGATTAAAATGATGATTGTTATTTTGTGTGCCAGCTATTATGCTAGGTACTTCAAAATATAAATATTTTTAAGGCTAACACTTTATTAGTGAGAAGATATAGACACTGTTGAATATTTGGGTATGCATCACAAAATGTCTACCGAGGGCAATTTGGCAATAGCTGTAACATTTTTTCTATCATACCTTTTGACACAGCAGTTCCATTTCCAGAAAATTATTCACACATGTAATAAACATATAAGGACATTTGTTGCAATGTTGTTAGTATTTGCAAAAGACTGAAATATACCTACATGCCCCATCAGTAAGGAACTGGTTAAATAACATTTCATCCTTACGATGTAACTTTATGCAGTCATTAAAAAGTATGAGGAAGATCTATGGGTACTGAAAGAACACCAAGATAAAATAAGTTAAAAAAAAAGCAAGGTGCAGAATAGCATGCTGTCTATCATTTGTGGTTCAAAAATGCACACGTTTACATACGCACAGTCTCTCCCAGGAAGGACACACAAGTTGCTGGGAAGAGTAGGTGCCTTTGTGGAGAGAAACTGGGTCACCATGAAACAGGGGTAAAAAGAAAATTTGTTTTTCCATTTGTAACTTTTAAATTTTATACTTATGCTTATAGTGCCTATTCAGAAATAAATATGTAGACAGATAAATGAAATTTATAGTTGTCCAAACAAAAATATATGTATCAGAATTGTAAATGGAAGATCATTCTTCTTGACTTGTAAAAATCTAGTTTGGGAGATTCTGAGTTTATGAAATTGGAAAAGCTAAAGGGTTTCCCAGCCATCCTGTCTCCATTGCTCACTCCTGCACTTCCGCACTCCATTCTATTTCCTTCTTTTGGTCACTGTGAGGCCTCTCTTTATTTGTACTATGGCTGCTGTCCAGCCCTCTTCCATCTCTATAGCCCAACTCTTTGCTTCCCAAGTATCGTGGCCTGTGTCTGCCAGCCACGGAGCCACTGAATAGGCAGCACTCCAAAAACAAGCGTCTATGAGGCCCCAGATCTTGGTGAATCCAGGTGCCAACATGGTTTTCACTACAGTTTCAGGAACACTCTACTTTCACAGACCCACCCATGACCACAGCAATCCCATTGCCAGGCATTTATTCTATGAAGACCCTCTGATGAAACATATCCTATCTTCAGACACTTCTAAACCTTTGTTGATCAAGACTGTGGCTTTAAAATGATCAGAGACTTTTTAAAAAATAATTGTAGATGTAAAACTACCTCTACTTCTACTACCATAAGGAAGCTTAGTGATTTTTTTTATGCCTTTAGCTTAGATTAACATGTGGGTAGACTCAAACACAGGGACTCATCACTGTAATTAGAAGGGAACACACCTTCTTGGACTGAACCACAGTGAAACACTTGTTTTCCTTCACCTGAGACACAGCTGAATCATAGCTTCTACCTTCAGCTACTTATTTACCTGGACTTGCATGTGATGTGCCTGAATACAATACATTCCCAGCAGGAGCGGCAAAGGGCCAGTGATGTGACAAGAGAAAGGTGTATTGAGTTTAGCTGAAACTCACAGAGACTATCTCCAGCAGGAATGATACTTGACTCCACATAAGAGTTCTAATTCTGAAAAATTGTGAAATGAGAATTTAAGTCATCATCAAACTAATGATGTCTGGGAAGTGACAAATATTAGATGGCTGATAGGGATTGTACAACCTGTTTTTGTATGTATAAATTGTGTAACAGTGTGTGGCAGTGTTTTATTGAAACAAGATTGTCCTAGCCAGTAATAAAAATGCTGTTCCCTGGCTGGGCATGGTGGTTTATGCTTTGTAATCCCAGCACTTTGGGAGGCCGAAGCAGGTGGATCACTTGAGGCCAGGAGTTCGAGACCAGCCTGGCCAACACAGCGAAACCCCGTCTCTACTAAAAATACAAAAATTAGCCAGACATGGTGGCAGGCACCTGTAATCCCAGCTACACGGGAGGCTGAGGCAGGAGAATCACTTGAACCTGGGAGGTGGAGGCTGTAGTGAGCAGAGATCACGCCATTGCACTCCAGCCTGGGTGACAAGAGTGAAACTCCATCTCAAAAAAATAAATAAATAAAAATAAAAATGCTCTCCCCTAATAGGTGAAGTCAGGTTTAGTTGTTATAAGCATGACTGTCTCACTGCTTTGAAATTTCTACTAAAAGCCTTTCAGGCAGGGACCATAACTGATGCTTAAAGTGGGTTGGAGATGGGAGGAGAAATAACCTGCCAAGGCCAAGTAAAGGTTGGTCCTGTGTCTCCAGCATTTTCTACTGCTTCTGTGGATACTTACACCTGCCAGCTCACTTACCTGTCTCATCTACAAAGCTCTGAGCACCCTGACAACAGGGACAAGTCCAGTAAATATTTGTTGAAAAAGGAGGATTGGTTTTTTGGTTTGTTTTTTCAGTTGACTCTTTTAGTCAAAGTCCGTAACAGGGCTTTGTCTTCTGGTTAAAAAATAAATAAAAACTGATTTCCTTATTTTCATGATTTAAATGAAACCTGTTCAGCTTCGTTGACCGTAACTTTAAAGTTACTAAGTGGCCTGGTTCAGCTTCATTGACAGTAACTTAAAAGTTTCCAAAAGGCCTTGAGGAAGCATTCCATTTCCCCTCCCACGCTGCTCACTCAAACACACGCTAGCCTCTGCTGCTTGAATTCTACATAGTTTCAGTCTGCTGCTGACAAGACCTCCAAGGTAAGGGACGCTTGCAGGAATAATCTTGCCTGAAAACCATGTTACTTCATCGTTTTCCTTCCAGCTACCTCTCTCTGAATGTCTAAAGTGAAGCGGTTTCCTTTCTTCTTCAGCTCAGAGGCTGAGAATGGTGTGGAGGAGAAAAAGAAAGCCTGCAGGTCGCCAACAGCCCAATCCCCTACCCCATCTGTGGAGGCGGACTCCCCAGACCAGAAGAAAATCATTAGCCTATGGTAAGTCCTCCGTTGACTCTCTTTGTTCTCTTTCTTATAGACACCCTGGACTTTCTTTCTTTAGGTCAAAATCCAGTTTTGATGGTGCCTCTTTAGCAAGTGATAAGAACGACTGTAAAACAGAAAGCAAAAATGACCCTAAGACTGAAAGAAAAAAGTCTTCATCTTCCAGCCAGGTAATTTGAGAATGGAATTTGTATTGTCTTAGATGGTGATGCTTGTATTTTGTTCTCATTGTAGTACAAGGCCAATATGCACTTTCACAAGTTGTTTCTTAGTGTCCCAACGGAGGAACCACTGAAGCAAAGTAAGTTCTGACCTGTTTGACTTTTTAAGCTAAAATGATGCTGTGCCTGTGTATATTTTCCCAGGCTTTACCTGTGCTCTACAGAAAGAAATACTATACCAAGGAAAGCTCTTTGTATCAGAAAACTGGATTTGTTTTCATTCCAAAGTCTTTGGAAAAGACACAAAGGTTGGTATAATTAAAAAAAAAAATGCTAACCCGAACTGGCATTAACTTGCTGATTCTGTTTCAGATCTCTATTCCAGCTTTCTCGGTAACCCTAATAAAGAAAACCAAAACTGCTCTTCTAGTGCCAAACGCCCTGATCATAGCAACAGTCACAGACAGGGTGAGTATGCAGCCGAGCGAGGGCATCTTTGCTCTATTCATAATTATCCTGTTTTGTTTTTCAGTACATATTTGTCTCCTTACTCTCCAGAGATTCAACTTACAAACTACTAAAATCTGTGTGTGGACACTTAGAAGTGAGTATGATGTCCCTGAGCCTCAATTACTGTCTGGCTTTTCGTTTTGTTCCAATAATTTCAGAATACAAGTGTTGGTAACAGTCCCAATCCATCTTCTGCTGAAAACAGTTTCCGAGCAGACCGCCCTTCATCTCTGCCTCTGGTAAGTTGCCCACATAACTATCTAAATGCAAACAGCCTGTCTTCATTTCACTGTTTCCTTTCAGGATTTCAATGATGAATTCTCAGATCTGGATGGAGTGGTTCAACAAAGAAGGCAAGACATGGAAGGATATAGCAGTTCTGGTTCTCAAACTCCTGAATCTGAGAACTCTCGAGGTTTGGGAAATTGTTGTATTTTGACTAAAATTGAGAACACTTACCCAGCTCTGTTTTGGCTTAGTAGATTTCCATGCGACAGAATCCCAAACAGTTCTGAATGTCTCCAAGGGAGAAGCAAAGCCAACTCGGGCAGATGCCCATGTGAACAGAGTACCTGAAGGAAAAGCCAAGAGTCTCCCTGTACAGGGTAAGGAATGGATGTCTCAGGGGGGTGGGTTTTAAACAGTTGTTTTTTGTTTTCCTCCCAACAGGTCTGTCAGAAACTGTTGGAATCTTACATAAAGTCAAGTCTCAGAAATGTCCGATGCTTCACCATATTCTTATATTCTATGCAATTGTGTAAGTACATGAATTTACTGTGAGTGACTAAGCTAACGAAAGTTTCTCTTTCATCCGTTTCCAGTGTCTGTGCACTAATCATCTCGACCTTCTACATGAGATACAGAATTAATACTCTGGAGGAGCAGCTGGGGTTACTAACCTCCATTGTGGACACCCATAATACTGAGTAAGACGATTGCCTCTAGCTGTCATCTGCTTGCCCATAATAATTTTTCTCTTTTTTCTTACAGACAGGCAGCACCATCTGGCCTGAGGTCACAAGTACAATTCAATGTGGAGGTTCTCTGTCAAGAGCTTACAGCTAACATAGTGAAATTAGAAAAGGTGACCTATTTCTTTCCTGTGTATGGGGGCAGAATAATAGGAACTTCTTTTCTTTTATTTCAAGATACAAAATAACTTACAGAAGTTGCTTGAGAATGGTGACTGATCGACCAGATTGCTTGGGCCATCGGAATACCTCATGTTTCCCTTTGAAGAAGGTGCTTCCTGAGGCGTTTTGTTTGAGTGCACCCTGCTGGTCAGAGGTGCAAGCAGATGAGAATCCAGACATTGCATGTGGAGGTCTCCAGCTCAGGAAAGTGAGGAGGGAAATAATTTTGGTTCTTGTGCAATAAAAGTTGACCTTGACTCTCTGAGGAAGATTTTGCTGCTTTTGCCTGAAGAAAACAGACCCATCTCTGGAGGTCTCAGGAAGGGCCCAGCGAACACACTCTCTTGGATAATTACCACGATGGCGTCAGCAAACACTCCACCCTGTGCCTTTTTAGTCCTTCCCGCCCTCCTGCCTCTCCCTTACACCCCTCTTAACGACTTTCAAACTAAAGGATACATCATATACTGACAAACTCAATGTGGTCCTTTCAAGAATTAGCCATGAGTCTCAAAAAGGCAATAAATGGCTCTAAGTGGACAGGTTTGCTTCAAACAAGTAACATCTACATTTTGTCTTTTTTTTTTCAGTTCTCCTGTTATGTTCTGGTTGAAATCACCTGTGTGTCTTAATTTCTCAATTCCTTTTTGGCAAGAATATCAAGCAAGGTGAATTTAACATTATGTTTATGTTTTGTTTTGTTGCTGTAACTAATAGTTAATTGGACTGATTCTTACCCAGCCCTGGTCAAGAATCTGTGAGGCATGTGACTGAAGTACTAAATTAAACTTATTTTGAAACCAAACCTAATTTTTAAGCCAAAAGGTGTAATAGTGATTTAATACAGGATGAAAAACACTGAATTTTTAAGACTGTAGGTGGACTATGTTAGTAGTTTTCAAGCAGGATGTCTGTATTCAGCATTCAATAATGCTAAAATCCCTTTCAGCATGAAATTTGTATGTTTTTATCCTTTGCTGACTAAAATAAAATAACTGGTGGTTTGCTAACTATTTACCATATGGGTTGGCTGGTTTTTATTAATAATTGTTTAGGGTATCATAAGATCTGTAAGTACAAAGGATATTCTGTTTCTATCTGCAATGCATTTGATAATCATTTCTATGAAATGTATTTTATTTAATCAGATAAGCTAATAAGCGAATTGGTTACATCGTTTGTATCTGTTGGCCTAGTGGACAGCTGTGCCTGGTGCACCTCTGGCTTTTAATAAATACTCATTGGTTGAAACACCCTGCTAACACTGTGTTTTGTCAGTTCGTAAATTCCTTTAACCAAGACTTAACTATGCTTTTTAACTCTTTTTCCACCTGCCATCTACTACTACCAACTCACTTATACTTCCTTCCTCCCAAGTAATCATTTCAAAACTAAAAAAGGATTTAAGTTCTTGGGTTACAACGGTTTAAAGGAAAGAAAATGAACTTTGAAGTCAAAAAAAAAAGAAAAAAAAAAAAGACAATGCTTCATTCCTCA